GTTCGGAAACATTTTTAAAAGACACTTTTTAAAGTGTCTCATTAATATGACAAATTTCCTTCTGAAATGAAGATTTTAAAGTATAATCCTCTACTACAACCGCTGATATTTTTTGTTCTGTGGAAAGCCTGTCTATGAGTTTGCGAGGCTCCTTGTCAAGGAACTTTAACTTTATAATGAAGTAGTTTTTACAGTTGCTGACTTAATTATTCATAGAGACGAATAACCTAGAAAGCAGAGTTATATTAAATAAAAAACATTGGTTTTAAAACAAGGTATGAGTTATAATAAAAATTATCAGTTATCTATTAAATCTGGTCTTCAAGAGCTATTCAGGTATACAGCATGGTTGGTATATGTCATGTATTTCTAAGATAGTTTCGGAATACCTAAGAATTCGTGGCACTCAGAAATTTTTTGCTGGTCTTAAAATGAGGAAATCCACATTTTGTGTAAAAACAAAGATACGGTGTTTAATGGTCAGCCCAAATAATAAGACTTGCTGCTAATATATGAAGAGTTACACCCCCCAAAAAAGAAAAAAGATTAACAGTAGAACAGTTTTTTGAAAACAATGTTAGCCTCTTAGTTTTCATTTCTTTTTTTTAATGGGGAATACTGTTTTTCAGTGATTAATATCTGATATTTGATCATGAAAAATGAATCATGTTAAAATAACCTTCACCTCCTCCCCACATTGACACAAAAGTTACCAAGTGATTATATTTGATAATACTTTATGACCCCACTCTTGAAGTTCTCACAATTTGTAGAGAATCAATTCGCACGTTTTGTCTCTCTTAAAGGGGAAAAAAATCCTCTAAGCTGGTGATTTCACGTTCTTTGACAAACTTCAATATCAACAGGCAACGATACCACTTTAAGAAAATTCCAAGGAAAAGACCTCATTTTAAAATTCCCACCTCTGGCTCCCAAAGATTGGTTTGCAAACTTCGACAAAATACTCTTCTCCACTCGCTATTGGTGAGTGCTCTATCATTCATTCTTTTGCCTGGAGTTTTGTGAGGTACCCGCTTGCTTTATGGGAAAAGGCTGCTCCGGAACTGCCCTACTTTAGACTTTTTCATGGTTATCAATCTGTACAAAGAATCACCAAACTGATAAAGCAGGAACCAGAGGGCAAATCACGCTGCCAAGACAACTGTGTAATTCGCTCGAAAAAGAAACGGTGAGCCTCTCCAGCAGACTGGGTAAACTGGCAAGGGATTTTACGACATAGTTGGAGATTGGAGAGTTACAGAAACTTTTCCGGTTTTTTACAAGTTTTAAAGGAGTGATTGAGTGTCAAAGGAAAAGCAGAGAAAATACAGGCACAATTTAAAGACAGCAGGAAGAAGAGTGTTCAGAGAGCATTTTTCTCTTTAGGGTGAAGTTTGAAAGCATCATGCCCAGATTATCAGTGGATTTTTGAAAGGTAAAGGAGGCAAGATAATAAGATTAACTATATATATATTAATTCTTTTTTTTTTTTTTTTGAGATGGAGTCTCGCTCTGTCACCCAGGCTGGAGTATAGTGGTGTGATCTTGGCTCACTGCAACCTCTGCCTCCCAGGTTCAAGCGATTCTCCTGCCTCAGCCTCTCGAGTAGCTGGAATTACAGGTACTTATCACCAAATCTGGCTAAATTTTTTGCTGATTATGTGCTTTAACATTCTACTGGGCAGGTCTGGCAGAAGGAACAGTATCAACTGACTGAGTAGGTCTCATTGGCAGTTGTGATTCAGAGACCTAGAAAGCTGAACCCACGGCTGGCAAGAAGAGGATGGTTTGTGGGACCTGGGCTGATGTCTGATGAAATTTTAAGCCCCAGCTATAGCTACTACAAAGAAAAGTGGCTGATGATAAGCATGTAACTCAAAGTAAGTGAACTGAGAAGCATGTTTTTTGTTTGCTGCACCTGGCTAATTTTTGTATTTTTTGTAGAGACAGAGTTTTGCCATGTTGCCCAGGCTGGTCCCAAACTCCTGAGCTGAGGTGACCCTCCCGCCTCCACCTCCCAGAGTGCTGGGATTACAGGTATGAGCCACCATGCTTGGCCTTATTTTACCTTTAACATCTTTGTTTTTTATTTTAAAATTAGAAGACAATGTATATAAAAATATGCAAGAATCACAGGAAACCCACATATCCAACCACCTAGATGAAGTTGTTGCTGCTGTTAGCATCACTCATAGAAAGAAGTTCCAAAACAAGCTGCTTCAGACAGCACTATTCCAGCCTCCTCGAGAGAAACTCCACCTCTGTGAAGAGAAAGCAAAGTCCTATTCCAACAGTCATGAGGTAAGGAGACTTTTGTTTCTGTATTTCTACTCTAACTGGTAAGCCTGTTTTCTCTTCCTAACAGTACAAACAGGCCGTCCATGAGCTTGTGCGTTGCGTAGCACTGACAAGAATTTGCTATGGAGACTCACATTGGAAACTAGCAGAGGCACATGTTAATCTGGCTCAAGGCTACCTCCAGCTGAAAGGTAAGCTCGCCTTAGACTGAGGGGGATCAGTTAGAAACTGAGACCTCTTTTTCTTTGTCCACAGGACTGTCACTGCAAGCAAAACAACATGCAGAAAAAGCCAGACAAATCCTCGCCAACTCCATTGTGCCTCCCTATAGTGAGAATACAGATGTTTTCAAGTTTTCCATTGAGCTTTTCCATACCATGGGCAGAGCTTTACTCTCCCTTCAAAAGTATCCTTTTGCCTCTAACTTTTACAAATAGAACCAAGTGGAAAATTTCCTGAACACAATTCAGATTTAAGGAAGCTGCAGAGAATTTGACAAAAGCAGAGAGACTTTCAAAGGAGCTGCTACAATGTGGAAGAATTATAAAGGAAGAATGGATAGAAATTGAAGCACGGATCAGATTATCATTTGCACAGTAAGTTTCAAGTTTAGGATTTTGCATACATGATTAAATAAAATAATTCCTTTGATTTTTTTAGGGTGTATCAAGGTCAGAAGAAGTCAAAAGAAGCTTTGTCCCACTATCAAGCAGCTTTGGAATATGTTGAGATCAGTAAAGGTGAAACAAGTCGTGAGTGTGTACCCATATTGAGAGAATTAGCAGGTGTAGAGCAAGCCCTGGGACTCCACGATGTATCCATCAACCACTTCCTCCAGGTAAGCTACAAGGTCCTGGCTACCAAAGCTGTAAACAACATGTTTCTTCTTTCTGTGGTGACAGGCACATCTTATCATCCTGAGTAGAAGCCCCTCTCAAGTGGAGGCAGCAGACTCGGCACACATCGTCGCCCATGCTGCTGTCGCTTCAGGGAGACACGAGCACCATGGTGAGAAGAATCCTTTTCTCTTCCTGTCTCACTTTTCAAAGTTATGATAAATGCTTTTCTTCAGATGTAGCTGAGCAGTATTTTCAAGAGAGCATGGCTCATCTTAAGGATTCTGAAGGGATGGGAAGAACCAAATTTCTTTCAATTCAAGATGAATTTTGCCATTTTCTACAAATGACTGGACAAAAAGAGGTAAGTGAGTTTGGATCACAATTGTCTAGTTAGTTAACCAGATAGCTTTTTGTTCCTTTCACAGAGAGCAACCTCGATCCTGAGAGAGTCCCTGGAAGCCAAAGTGGAAGCATTTGGCGATTTCAGTCCCGAGGTGGCAGAGACATACCGGCTCCTGGGAGGAGCAGACCTGGCGCAGGGGAACCACAGTGGGGCCCGCAAGAAACTGAAGAAGGTAAAGCTGGAACCAGTACTAACACGAGACTATAGCCTCATGATAGCTGCTTGGTGTTCTACAGTGTCTCCAGATCCAGACCCTCTTATATGGACCGCAGGACAAAAGGACTCTGGCCACCCAGCAGGCCATGGGCATGCTGTCCACGTGAGTTGGCGTCCCTCACACTTTCTCTATCTCCACACTCACCCCACCCTCTGCTTGTCTGCAGGGCCCCCAAGGTTGCTTCGAAGCCAAGGCAGGCATCAAAAGCCAAAGTGGCCTTCTGCACCAGCATCCCTCAGGACACCCTGCTGGGGAAGGCCCGGCCCGGCACAACAGCAGACTGAGGCCCCCACCCTGAAAAAGCCTAGGACATTCCTGGGCACTGTCATTTAGGGTGCTGTACAAATCACCTCCGCCTAGAAAATGGAATTCAACAGTCAGGATACAGATTTCCAAGGCCAACTGTTGGCCCCAACATGCAACAGTGAGACCATAAGCCTCCCGTGGGCCACATTTTGACAGTGGATGCCCTTCAGGGTGATATATGCTATAAAGCAGTTTTCTATCACCTAAGTGGTTTTTCTTGCCAACAAGAATTTTTACCCATCAGCACTACTGTGGCTGAAAAACTTCTCTTCAACAGTTCAGTGCGCCCTGTGCAGGAGTCAGCCCGGCATCTGCTTGTACACACAGCTCCTTGCATAGGTGTGGAGTTAGATCTGGACAGTGAACTTCAGGAAGTCCTTTCTTATAGGAGGCTAATAGGGATTGAGAATAACATGAGAAGAAAACGCTAATAAAGGGAAACCTGAACACGCTGCTGTCAGCATGTGTTTTCAAAGTGCAGCCTGCCTCAGAGTTCTTCGGAGCCTGAAAAGGGGTTTGAGAAAGAGCCCAGTAGGAGGGGCAGGAGGCCGACACACCTGACTTGGCCTGGGGCCCAGGAGGCAGGTGTAAGGGAGTGAAAAGAAAGGCTAGCCGGAGGCTGCGGGGGGAAGACCGCAGACTCCCTGCTGCTTCGCATCCCTCCTGTGGCCTCCACTGCAGGCAGGACAAACCTGGATGCCACCTGGAGCTGCTTCCTGAGTTGGCACACTATCGTGTACACAGCAGTCTTCAGCCCCCTGGAAGGAGGCCATAGTCGTGTGAGGATGGCAAAGTCGAACAGGAAGCTTTGAGTGCCTTCCTCCACGATGTCAACGAGGAGATCCAGTGCCAGATCGAGGTGGATGGAACACCCAGGGGTAGGGGTGCAGGTGTGGGCAGTGATGTCCCTTCCCCTCCCTCCCCTGGTCCCACAGACTGTGGCCATGAGGCTGCAGGCTGGTGCTATGACAGCAGATTGCAGCACAGGGCCCTCCCCTCCAGCCCCCAGTGGGACATCAAAACCACCCTGGGGCCATTTGTGCAGGGCACCACCTCCAGTATTGATGGGGAAAATAAACTCAGTAGAGCCACGACAGGGTGGAGAGAAGCAGGGACCATTGTCTTCCTCAGGAGCGTGACAGCTGACCCCACAGACCATGCTTGCTGGTACACACTGGTCCCAGACCCAGGCCTGTCGGACATCAGCAGTGTGCTAAAAACGTGTAAGATGTCACTACTCACCGTGTGTCCTATCTAGTTGACATGGGTGGAGTCAGCTAAGGGGTGAATGTTCATATGCTCCCAATTCACGTTGAAGCCCTAATCCCCAAAGGGATGGTATTGGGGGTGGGGTCTTGGAGAGGTGATTAGGTTATGAGGGTGGAGCCCTGATGAATGGGATTAGTGCTTTATAAGGAGAGACACCAGAGAGATGATCTCTCTCTCCACCATGTGAGGACACAGTGAGAAGACAGCCGTCTGCAGGCCCGGAAGAGAGCCCTCACCAGGAAATGAAACTGTTGGCACCTTGAGACTTCCCAGCTTCCAGAACTGTAAGAAATAAATGTTTGTTGTTTAAGCCTTTCAGGCTACGGCTTTCTGTTACAGCAGCCTGAACTGAGAGTCCATGCCGAGTTTTTGAAATAAATGTGAATTCTGATGTTACTTCTTCCTTTCTGTACTTCTTGAAGCGTAGC